CGAGGCTGGAGGTGTGGGGGTGTGACGGCCGGTCCTACTCTCCGGCCTGTTCAGATCAGCTCCTTCTGGGGACCACCCCTGGCACACAAGGGAGGGAGGCAGCTTGATCCCCCTAGCCCGCTTCCAGCCCTCACCTGGCTTTGTCTTCTGGGATAAGACGGGGAAATCCAGAGGATGTAAGCCTCTCCTGCCTTCGTGTCTTCCCCCAAGCCCTCGCTATCACAGACGGATGCAGGAGCTGTCTGGGAGGCTGGAAGCACAGACCTTGTCAATCCTCCCCCAGAGGGCGGGACCCGACGCGGACGTGTCTTGATTGACTGGGTAGCGTGGCTTCGGGGAAGGGCTTCCTCCCCTTTTCTCAGACTAGGATCCCTGGAAAATGGAGAAGCTGTGCTAATAGAGGGGGGCCAGAAATCCCCACTCTAGAATGCTGTAGAATGTTGGGAGACACCCAGGATGTGAGCCAGGGACTTTCTGGAAGTGTTTGTTCTGGCCCCACCCGACCCCAGGCAGTCCCCAGCTGTCTGCACAGTCGGATGGGGAGGGGGCTTGCACAGAGTTGGAGCCAGAGGAGAGAGCTGGCTCATCCCCTACGGTAGGATGGGGAAACCTCACAGACCACATTGTCACCCGGCCTCAGCTCTCCGCCCCGGCGCTCAGAGGGTAACTCTCACCCACCTCGTCCGCTTCTCTGAACCAGAGTGACCCAGGCTGCGCTCCGCCCCGCTCTCCTACCCCGAGTTGGCACGGAGGTATAGCGCCAGAGGGGGGCCCCAGGCGCCCCGAGGTCTTGCCCTTGCGGCTTTCCCTTTGCGGGGGTGGGCGCCTTCTTCCGGGTAGGGGCCACGTGGCCCTGGCCGGGCGGGGGGCTCGGCCCACCCCGCGCCGGGCCCAGTGACTCAGGCCGCAGCTGTTACCGCGTCACATGAGGGAGGCCGGCGGCCACTCGGCGGGGGAGGGGACCGTGGCTGGAGCCCGGGGCGGGGCCGCGCGGCAGGCGGGGCGGGAGCCGGGGGGCGCAGCTAGAGAGCCCCGGAGCCGCGGCGGGAGAGGAACGCGCAGCCAGCCTTGGGAAGCCCAGGTGAGGCCGCGGGGACCCGGCGGACTTCGGCGTTTTAATCCCCCCGCCCTCCCCTCTGCCCCAGGCCCGGCAGCCATGGCGGTGGAAGGAGGAATGAAATGTGTGAAGTTCTTGCTCTACGTCCTCCTGCTGGCCTTTTGCGTGAGTGGCGAGGGGTCCTGGGGGGCGCGCCGTATGGCCTAATCCTCACCTGATTTTCTCTTAGGCCTGTGCAGTGGGACTGATTGCCGTGGGTGTCGGGGCACAGCTTGTCCTGAGTCAGACCATAATCCAGGGGGCTACCCCTGGCTCTCTGTTGCCAGTGGTCATCATCGCAGTGGGTGTCTTCCTCTTCCTGGTGGCTTTTGTGGGCTGCTGCGGGGCCTGCAAGGAGAACTATTGTCTTATGATCACGGTGAGTTGGGGGCGGGACCAACATGGGCGGTCCCAAACTTGACTTCTGTCCTTTGCTCCTGCAGTTTGCCATCTTTCTGTCTCTTATCATGTTGGTGGAGGTGGCCGCAGCCATTGCTGGCTATGTGTTTAGAGATAAGGTAAGCAGGGAATAATGGGAAGGGCCTGCCTCCTGACTGCAACAGTGCTCCTCCGTACTCTCAGGTGATGTCAGAGTTTAATAACAACTTCCGGCAGCAGATGGAGAATTACCCGAAAAACAACCACACTGCTTCGATCCTGGACAGGATGCAGGCAGATGTGAGTGGGGTTGCTGGGAGCAGGGGTGGTGGACCTTCTTCTCCATATTTCTTCCCTCCCCCAGTTTAAGTGCTGTGGGGCTGCTAACTACACAGATTGGGAGAAAATCCCTTCCATGTCGAAGAACCGAGTCCCCGACTCCTGCTGCATTAATGTTACTGTGGGCTGTGGGATTAATTTCAACGAGAAGGCGATCCATAAGGAGGTAGGGAGGAGACTGTGTATGGGACTTGGGAAGTGCTTTTGTCCTTTGTGCCTGCCACCTTCAGGGCTGTGTGGAGAAGATTGGGGGCTGGCTGAGGAAAAATGTGCTGGTGGTAGCTGCAGCAGCCCTTGGAATTGCTTTTGTCGAGGTAAGAGATAACCCTGAGCAGGGGCTGGGACTCTCTCCACCCCTGTCCCCATCTTTCCTTCTAGGTTTTGGGAATTGTCTTTGCCTGCTGCCTCGTGAAGAGTATCAGAAGTGGCTACGAGGTGATGTAGGGGTCTGGTCTCCTCAGCCTCCTCATCTGGGGGAGTGGAATAGTATCCTCCAGGTTTTTCAATTAAACGGATTAATGATAAGTTGCCTTGACACCTGTGTGGTCAGTGTCCTTAGCAGGAGAATTTATGTGAATATTGCCTTTTCTTCCATGGAAGCCACCCAGCCTGGCCCAGAACCCTCATCACCTGCTCTTCTCCCCCAAGAAATATGAAGACCATTCCCAGTACAGACACTGAATTGCAACCTTACTCCCCTTCAGAAAATAAGGGAAATGTATTAAAGTGCCCTTTGATGGCCACTCCCCGACGTGCAGCTGTAGATGTGAGGCAGTTCCCTGGCGCCCCACTGTGGGTGCTAGCTGTTTTGCAGGGACTGAACAGGCCAGAGACCGTGAGCATGTCGGTTTGGAGTAGTTGGCACTTAAATGGGGTCAGCCTTCCACTGGGCACATTTCTGCCCACCTTCTTTTTATTTTTTAAACAATACACTTTTGTTAGTGCTTATTTTGTGGCAGGCACCAGGCAGTACCAGGGTGGGGGCAGAAATAAATCAAAGTCCTTGTCCTTGAAAAACAATCTCTTGCTGGAAGGCTGGATTCAGTAGACTGCTTGGGCAGGCTTGGGAAGGACCCAGGTGAGCACAGCATCCACCAGGCTGGCTGGCAGGTAGGAGGCAGGCAGCCAGAGCAGCTTGGCATCCCAACCTGGGCTGTAGCGGGTTCGGGGGTGTCGAGCAGTCAGGGCATGCTCCAGGCATCGGCTCACCTTGGTTAGGTCCGGGTCACAGATCAGGTTCATGATGCGCTGTTGCATTTTCAGGTCTGCAGCCCCATAGGTGGTTGCAATCAGTTTCCCTTCCTCACTCCAGCCCATCTTAGGTACTGTCTTCTGGGGCCCTGGGCTTGTCACCCTCAGTCCCCTCCTCAGTGTGGGGAGTGGGCAGGTTCCACATGGCCTGGGCACTCTTGTAACATCCTGTTCACCCTCAACCCTGCCCTGGGTGCCCCACCCACCTCCTAGCAGGCTTATGCAGGACTGGCCTTTCTGGTACTTGTTTCCCTTCATGTGCCCCTGTGTGGGCCTGGCTACTCACACTTGGTGAGGAAGGCCCCCCCATAGTGGGCCTGTGTGGCAGGAGGCAGCCGTGCCCAGCAGGCCTGCAGGGTTTTCTCCAGACTCTCCAGGTTGGTCACAGGGGTTCGGAAGAAGCCAGGCTCCACGATGGAGACTCGTATCCCAAAATGAGCTACATCCCGCCTAGAGTCGGGGCAGAGCGAAGTTGCTGGGTTCTTGCCCTATAGGGAGGGGACTTTGAGGGACATGGGTTGGGGAGCTGAGAAAGTTACCACAGACCAGGGACAAGAGTTTTGACGGAGATGCCTACTGCCCCGGGACAAGGGTCAAGTGGGGTAGAGGGAGGAAAGTATTTTTGAGGTTTGTTTTCTTTGATCTAGAGCAGGGGTCAGCACGTTTTTTTCTTAAAGGGCCAGAGAGTTAATATTTTAAGCATGGCAGGCCAAGAAACAAAATTAATGATATTATCAGGTACTTATATAACAGTTTACAATGTAACCATTTAAAAATAAAAAAAACCATTATCAGCTTGTAGGCAGCTGGCCAGATCTGGCTTGAGTACTGAG